GAACAGAGCATGCAAAGGGTCCGAGGCAGAGCCCCACTTGAAGGGGGATCGGCTGCAGTGACAGCTTCTAATACCCACGACCCACTCCTTCAACCCTCATAACCGTGCCTTAAGGGGATTGTGACTGGCTCCATTTCTTTCTCTTTTTAATTTTTTTTTTAGATACTGGGTCACACTCTGTCAGCCAGGTTGGAGTGTAGTGGCACGATCATGGCTTACTGCAGCCTCGAACTCTGGGCTCCGCCTATCCTCCTGCTTCAGCCCCCTCAAGTAGCTGGGACTACAGGCATGCACCACTATACCCAGCTCATTTTTTTTTAACATTTTTGTAGAGATGGGGATCTCACTATGTGGCCCAGGCTAGTCTCAAACTCCTGACCTCACACTATCCTTCTATCGGCCTCCCAAAGTGCTGGGATTACAGGTGTGAGCCACCACACCTGGCCCAGCCCCATTTCCCAGATGAGGAAAGTGTGGCACAGAGAGGTTAGACAAGTTGCCCCAAGGTGACACGGCTGGCAGAGGAGCCAGGGAGTCCCACCCCAGAGCCCTGGATTTTGACCACTCTGCTGATGGGAGGGAGGCATGAGCCGGTGCACAGTTTATGAAGTCGTGTAAACTGAGAGCAGGAGTTAGAAGTCAGTCAACCATGTAATGGGAGTCCTCAAGGGACAGCTAGGCGTTTCTACAGCCAAGCGCATATTTGGCCCCAAGCACAAGAAGGCGCGCAACAGATAAACCAGTGATCACTTGATTTTGATTTGCAAGCAGGCAGTAGGAAATAAATTGCAAAGGTGGAGGCCGGATGCAGTGGCTCATGCCTATAATCCCAGCACTTTGGGAGGCCAAGGTGGGCAGATCACTTGAGGTCGGGAGTTTGAGACCAGCCTGACCAACACGGAGAAACCCCGTCTCTACTAAAAATACAAAATTAGCTGGGTGTGGTGGCGGGCACCTGTAATCCCAGCTACTTGGGAGGCTAAGGCATGAGAATCATTTGAACCCAGGAAGCAGAGGTTGCAGTGAGCTGAGATCGCGCCATTGCACTCCAGCCTGAACAACAAGAATGAAACTCCGTCTCAAAAAAGAAAAATTTGCAAAGGTGAGGGTCCATCCTCATTGCTAGGGTGCCCTTTGCCCTCTGCCCTTTGCCCTTCCCCTGCCCCAACTCTTCTGTTTTTCAGCAGGAAGAGGGTGGGCTGGGCTCAAGCAGGTGGTGGCAAGTGGCTGACCTGCAGGTGGGCTCTGTGTTTGCACCAGCTGGGCTGTTAGGAGAGGCAGGCGTGAGACGACCCCAGCTGGGGGGTGTTGAACTTGGCACTATGGGGTGAGGATTAACCACAGCAGCCCAGGCTACTTCTCAGTTCCCTTATCACCTCCTGAACCCCACCCCCCCAGCAATGAATGTTAATAAACCCCACCCTTCTTCCCTCCCCCTTTCCCCGAGCTCACTCCAGTCAAGGGAGAGAGTCTGACAGTTTAGGTCAACTGAGGCTAAGCCACAAAAAGGGCCCCTGCCCCCATTCTTGTGGCACTTGATGCGTTTCTGTGAGTCCTTTATCTCAGCTGACGTGGATGGCGGTGGTTTTGACAGTATCCCTGCTGGTAGCCATTTCCTTTTTATAAACTGGGACCCTGAAACCAGAGAAGTGAAGGGACTTGCCACAGGTCACACAGCGTATAAGGACCAGGGCAAAGGGGCGGGGATAAAATCAAGGGCTCCATGCTGCCTCCCCACTTGGGGCCCACCACTGGCTTCCCCATGGGCGTAAAGGAGCAAACCAAGTTAGAAGGCCAGGCCTGCAGGTGCCCAACAGGAAGGGACAAGGAGCCACAGCTGTCTTGCCTGTGACACAGGCCATCCAGCCATGCCCAGAGCTAACCCCCTGGCTAAGCCCCGAGGCCCAGCTTGACTGCTGGCATCTGTTACCATGGAGACCCAGGCTGGCCTGAGGGCTGGGCCAGTGATGGCAGGCCCTGTCCCCATGGATAGAAACAGGTGCTTGGGCTCAGAGGCCTTGAGTGGCTCCCACTGTCCCCATGGCCAGTGAGTCCCGACAGCATAAATTGGAACCGTTACCCACCTTTCGCCCCCCAGCTGACACCTCCACCAACCCAAGGCCTGAGCTGTCCCCTCCACGTGTCTGTGCTCTCTTTAATGCCCTGCCTGGGGGCTGGGAGTGGTGAGGATGTGGATGTGAGGTTGAAGGTTTCTCAGGGAATGAGCCAGAGCTGCCAGAAGAGGCAGAGTGTAACCCAGACTGCAGATGATGGGAAGAACGCGGAACAGAAGTGACCTGAAGGATCCGCAGGGGGAAAGCAGAGAGGTGGGCACGCGGGCACCTGGTACCTTGTCCCAGCCATGCCACCAGCTAGCTGTGAGGCTTTGGGCGAGTCCCTTGCCCTCTCTGGCTCTCATCCAAGGAATGAGGAAGTTGGAACAAATGATGAATCCCTAAGACCCCTTCTAGGTTTGACATTCTTTGAGTTGCATTCCAAAACCCTGGACTCCCCCAGGTAAGCAAGGCCAGGGCTTGCCCCATCCTCCCCACACAAGCTCAGGCAGCACCCACTCCTGGGCTGGGTTCCCGAGGAAGAGCCTGCGGAGAGGAGACCCCGGAGCTGCCTGCACTGGTCAGTGCATGGGGGCAGGGGTGGCAGACCACTTTGTGGATTGATGGAGCTCAGGAAGGTGAGAAGGGACCCACAGGTGAGAGTTTCGCTCCCCTGGTCATCTCTTTAGGTAAATAAATCCACATCCGCCACTTCCCCTTCCCTTCCCACCCTGGGGGCGCTGAGAACTCCAGGGAGCCCAGAGCTGAGGCCTGAGCTCTGCTTGCTCACACTGGGTCTTCCCTCAGAGACCCCCAAGCCCTCCTATCTTCTGCAGTCACCGTCATCCACTTTTCTGTAGGGAGGGAACAGCATGGAGCTCTCTGTTCACCGGTCTCCAGGACCTCGGATTCCACCTTTAATCCTGAAAACCCAGGAAGGCTTCTGTATCCCTACAATGAAGCAGGTTTGGGGCTGGATCTGCAGGGTGGCAACTCACTTACCTCCTCTCCCCACACAGGTGCTTACAGCTGCTGATTCTCTGCTGTCAAACTCAGGTAGGCGGGCATTCCCACCGGCTTTCCCCCAATTGACACTATTTTTCCCTTGGTAACCGCAAAGGGGGAGAATCACCCGTCTCCTAATTTTAACCAGTACGTGAGGGACCAGGGCGCCATGACCGACCAGCTGAGCAGGCGGCAGATCCGCGAGTACCAACTCTACAGCAGGACCAGTGGCAAGCACGTGCAGGTCACCGGGCGTCGCATCTCCGCCACCGCCGAGGACGGCAACAAGTTTGGTGAGAGTTGGCCCTCCCCCCAGGGCACCCACGACGGAGGTCTTTCTCCCCTCCCCCACCACAGCCAAGCTCATAGTGGAGACGGACACGTTTGGCAGCCGGGTTCGCATCAAAGGGGCTGAGAGTGAGAAGTACATCTGTATGAACAAGAGGGGCAAGCTCATCGGGAAGGTGAGGCTGGGAGACTGGGAAGTAACAGAGAAAAATGCCCTTCCTGTCCTTGCTTCTCCCGCAGCCCAGCGGGAAGAGCAAAGACTGCGTGTTCACGGAGATCGTGCTGGAGAACAACTATACGGCCTTCCAGAACGCCCGGCACGAGGGCTGGTTCATGGCCTTCACGCGGCAGGGGCGGCCCCGCCAGGCTTCCCGCAGCCGCCAGAACCAGCGCGAGGCCCACTTCATCAAGCGCCTCTACCAAGGCCAGCTGCCCTTCCCCAACCACGCCGAGAAGCAGAAGCAGTTCGAGTTTGTGGGCTCCGCCCCCACCCGCCGGACCAAGCGCACACGGCGGCCCCAGCCCCTCACGTAGTCTGGGAGGCAGGGGGCAGCAGCCCCTGGGCCGCCTCCCCACCCCTTTCCCTTCTTAATCCAAGGACTGGGCTGGGGTGGCGGGAGGGGAGCCAGATCCCCGAGGGAGGACCCTGAGGGCCGCGAAGCATCCGAGCCCCCAGCTGGGAAGGGGCAGGCCGGTGCCCCAGGGGCGGCTGGCACAGTGCCCCCTTCCCGGACGGGTGGCAGGCCCTGGAGAGGAACTGAGTGTCACCCTGATCTCAGGCCACCAGCCTCTGCCGGCCTCCCAGCCGGGCTCCTGAAGCCCGCTGAAAGGTCAGCGACTGAAGGCCTTGCAGACAACCGTCTGGAGGTGGCTGTCCTCAAAATCTGCTTCTCGGATCTCCCTCAGTCTGCCCCCAGCCCCCAAACTCCTCCTGGCTAGACTGTAGGAAGGGACTTTTGTTTGTTTGTTTGTTTCAGGAAAAAAGAAAGGGAGAGAGAGGAAAATAGAGGGTTGTCCACTCCTCACATTCCACGACCCAGGCCTGCACCCCACCCCCAACTCCCAGCCCCGGAATAAAACCATTTTCCTGCAAATGGGTTATCTGAAGCGGGGCGGGGGATCCGAC